GGGGACTGTGCAACCTAGGGCAGAGGTTGCCTTCCAGAGCCTCAGTGAAGCCTCAAGGACAGGTGGGAGTTAGGAAGACGGAAACTTGGGGACCAGAGAACCACGTGTAAAAGGGGGCAGCTGCAAGTAACTCCACGGGTGGGTGGGGTGTTGGGTTGAGGGAGATGGGAGGATGAAACAGGGCAGGAACGAGACCAGGCCACCCTGGAATCCCGGTTCCCTTATGTATCACCCTTAGCCTCCCTCTCCATGCTTAAGGTGAGGGGGCTGGACTGCGTGGGCTCTCAGCTTTCTCCAGTTCTAAGGGGTTTGAAGGTTCATGGGCAAAGAAGCCAGAGCAGAGGGACTGAGTGCCCAGGTCCAGCCTGCTGGCCCCAGGACTCCCCTCCGCATATCCTCCCCCTCTCTTTGGGAGGGAGGTTCCCTGAGGACAGGGAGCAGGGCAAGCTGCACAGCTCTCAAGGGTCTCCTAGGTGACCTGTGCCCACTCCTGTGCGGATTGGGCTGGGTTGGTAGCGTGGGGGGCTGGCTGATTTGCTAGTCCCTTGTAATTTGTCTGAAAAACTCCCACAGTAGGGCAGGACAACGGGGGAGGAACCCGGGCATCTGCCAGCCGGTTCTCCTCGGTCTCAGAGCTGCTTCTGCGGCCTTGCAGTCCCCGCGCCCTGCCCTCTCCATGACTGCCCGTCCTGGGCCCCTCGCTTTCCAGATCCCGCACCCAGCTGTCCCTTGCGCTCTCTGGAACTCCCTCTGCTCTCCCTGCGAGGCTTGTCCAAGGGCTGACCCCGGGCCCGCCGCCCTTCCCTCGGCTGGGCCAGGGCTGTCCGCAGTCCGCTCTCCCGATCGGGCTTCCGAAGAAGGGAGGAGGCCGGTTCCGGCCCCGCGGCCCTCACGTGCTTTCCCGGCCGCCCCTCCCGCCCCGCATCGAGGCAGACAAGCCTGTTCCTCTTCCCTGGGCTGCGATTGCGACAGGCCGGCCTGGCTCCCAGCGCTCCCTGTCCCCGCCCCGCGGCCAGCTCGCTCCACTCCCACTTCCTGAGCTCCGCCATGGGAGCCCTGGAGGCCCGGCCTGGCCGCTCCCGGCCCTGGGGTGCACATCGGCCCTGAGTCCCGTCCCAGGCTCTGGGCTCGGGCAGCCGCCGCCACCGCTGCCCAGGACGTCGGGCCTCCTGCCTTCCTCCCAGGCCCCCACGTTGCTGGCCGCCTGGCCGAGTGGCCGCCATGCTCCTGCCTTGGGCCACCTCTGCCCCCGGCCTGGCCTGGGGGCCTCTGGTGCTGGGCCTCTTCGGGCTCCTGGCAGCATCGCAGCCCCAGGCGGTGAGGAAGGGGCCTGGTAGGAGTGGGCGAGGTCTTCTCTCCTCTTCTCCATCTCCCTTTGAAGGTGCCTCCATATGCGTCGGAGAACCAGACCTGCAGGGACCAGGAAAAGGAATACTATGAGCCCCAGCACCGCATCTGCTGCTCCCGCTGCCCGCCAGGTGAGAGGCAATGGCAGGACGAACCTGGGCCTCCTGAGGCTCTACTGCTCCACTCACGTTCTAGGCACCTATGTCTCAGCTAAATGTAGCCGCATCCGGGACACAGTTTGTGCCACATGTGCCGAGAATTCCTACAACGAGCACTGGAACTACCTGACCATCTGCCAGCTGTGCCGCCCCTGTGACCCAGGTGAGTGGGGATGTGCCTGCGGGGGGGCTGGACCCCTCCCTGAGCCCTCCCGTCTCCCCGCCAGTGATGGGCCTCGAGGAGATTGCCCCCTGCACAAGCAAACGGAAGACCCAGTGCCGCTGCCAGCCGGGAATGTTCTGTGCTGCCTGGGCCCTCGAGTGTACACACTGCGAGCTACTTTCTGACTGCCCGCCTGGCACTGAAGCCGAGCTCAAAGGTCAGAGGTCCCTGAGGGGCTGGATGTGAAAATCACCCTGGCTGGCCTGCCTTTCTCTTGCCAGATGAAGTTGGGAAGGGTAACAACCACTGCGTCCCCTGCAAGGCCGGGCACTTCCAGAATACCTCCTCCCCCAGCGCCCGCTGCCAGCCCCACACCAGGTGAGTGCAGCCCCACCCAAGCTCCTTCCACCTGAAAAGGTCATCATCTTTTTTTCCTCTGCAGGTGTGAGAACCAAGGTCTGGTGGAGGCAGCTCCAGGCACTGCCCAGTCCGACACAACCTGCAAAAATCCATTAGAGCCACTGCCCCCAGAGATGTCAGGTGAGGGACCAGGGCTGAGGGACACGGGGGGGTGTGATCACCCTCCTGTCTGCTGTCCTGGCAGGAACCATGCTGATGCTGGCCGTTCTGCTGCCACTGGCCTTCTTTCTGCTCCTTGCCACCGTCTTCTCCTGCATCTGGAAGAGCCACCCTTCTCTCTGCAGGAAACTGGGTAGGAAAGGGTTGGATGCAGTGGATGGTTGGCCCCCAACATAGACATCCTTATCTTCATCCAGCTGCTTATTCTGAGGCTGGAGATGAGAGTGACAGTGGCTTGTTCCTCTGGGCCCCCGGGTGGTCAAGTTGCTACACATTGTGCTGGGATGTGGAGGCTGAAAGGCTAGGTCTGAGGCCTGCCGGGGAGCCTACACCCATTTCATTCTCCATTGCAGGATCGCTGCTCAAGAGGCGTCCGCAGGTAATGGCGGGGGCTGAGAAGGCAGCAAGAAGTCATTGTTTGGGTCTCCATCTCTTTCCTGCAGGGAGAGGGACCCAATCCTGTAGCTGGAAGCTGGGAGCCTCCGAAGGCCCATCCATACTTCCCTGACTTGGTACAGCCACTGCTACCCATTTCTGGAGATGTTTCCCCAGTATCCACTGGGCTCCCCGCAGCCCCAGTTTTGGAGGCAGGGGTGCCGCAACAGCAGAGTCCTCTGGACCTGACCAGGGAGCCGCAGTTGGAACCCGGGGAGCAGAGCCAGGTGGCCCACGGTGAGCCTGGGGCAGGGAGAAGAGAGGAAGGACCTTCCTCAACACTCTGCCTCCCTTCCTACAGGTACCAATGGCATTCATGTCACCGGCGGGTCTATGACTATCACTGGCAACATCTACATCTACAATGGACCAGTACTGGGGGGACCACCGGGTCCTGGAGACCTCCCAGCTACCCCCGAACCTCCATACCCCATTCCCGAAGAGGGGGACCCTGGCCCTCCCGGGCTCTCTACACCCCACCAGGAAGATGGCAAGGCTTGGCACCTAGCGGAGACAGAGCACTGTGGTGCCACACCCTCTAACAGGGGCCCAAGGAACCAATTTATCACCCATGACTGACTGAGTCTGAGAAAAGGCAGAAGAAGGGGGGCACAAGGGCACCTTCTCCCTTGAGGCTGCCCTGCCCACGTGGGATTCACAGGGGCCTGAGTAGGGCCCGGGGAAGCAGAGCCCTAAGGGATTAAGGCTCAGACACCTCTGAGAGCAGGTGGGCACTGGCTGGGTACGGTGCCCTCCACAGGACTCTCCCTACTGCCTGAGCAAACCTGAGGCCTCCCGGCAGACCCACCCACCCCCTGGGGCTGCTCAGCCTCAGGCACGGACAGGGCACATGATACCAACTGCTGCCCACTACGGCACGCCGCACCGGAGCACGGCACCGAGGGAGCCGCCACACGGTCACCTGCAAGGACGTCACGGGCCCCTCTAAAGGATTCGTGGTGCTCATCCCCAAGCTTCAGAGACCCTTTGGGGTTCCACACTTCACGTGGACTGAGGTAGACCCTGCATGAAGATGAAATTATAGGGAGGACGCTCCTTCCCTCCCCTCCTAGAGGAGAGGAAAGGGAGTCATTAACAACTAGGGGGTTGGGTAGGATTCCTAGGTATGGGGAAGAGTTTTGGAAGGGGAGGAAAATGGCAAGTGTATTTATATTGTAACCACATGCAAATAAAAAGAATGGGACCTAGATAATTTATTTTCTTGGGATTTATACAGAAA